TGGAGAGGCAGGAAAGCTGGACTTCCTTTTGATCATGCTCTTACAGGGCACGTTGACCCAGGGCTAGTAGGGCTCACCAATCAAATGTGTGGATAGTTGACACTCCTGTGTCTCCCACTATCCATTTAACAAACTGAGCATCTAAGTGCCAGGCACTGAGGACACAACAAAACGTGTTACCTGGGCTGAGCACAAAGTACTGAGAGTTGAGGTATCCGGAGTCCAGGACACAGAAGGGACAGGAATCTGTGAGGAGGCCTGGTGATGAAGCCCAGCCTGAGGAAGGTGAGATATGAGGACACCAACCCCTTCTTCAAGCAATAAATTTCTAGGATTCTCTGACTTCTCTCTTTATACTGTGAGCCTGAATCAGGGCCCTGCCAGTAAAAACCTAGTCTTCAAAACGCTCTTTATAAGAAATTATAGGCTAAGGGACAAGACCATACAGTGGGAAGATGGAGAAAGGGGCTCTGCTCGCCGCCTGAATAGTTCAACTTCCAATGATCTCACATTAAACTGAAGCCTCTTTCCTCTGACAAACGTTTCCGCAGTCCAAAAGTCATCTCCGGGAACTATCCTTGGTTTTCCCAAGACTCTCTCCTTGACTGTGCACTTGCGCAGCTTTACTGACTCGAAGCATATTTCCCCTTTCACCAGAATCTCGCAGGGGAAAGTTCACCCTCTCTCGTCTCCCACCCCTCCCTGGTGGGCAAGGGGCAAAGGAACCCAGGCCCCAAGCCGCGCCCCGCCCTCCACCCTCCCGCCGCCCGCTCCAGTTGGCCCGTCCCTCCCCGCCTCTCCCAGAGGCAGCATCTCTGTTACACAAGTTAAAGCACCGCAGGTGGGATTCACCGCGGCCGACGGGATAGGGAGTAGGTCCTACATGAAGATATAGCCAAAACCATTCGCAGGGTCCGATCCGGAGGGCGGTCTGGAGCCAGAAGCGCCGCAGCGAGTGGGCGGTAACTCGCAGGCCGGACGTGACGCAAGGCGGGGGCTGAGCTGCGCCGGCCGGAAACCCAGCAGGCGGCGAAGATGGCGGAGAACAGCGGTCGCGCCGGCAAGAGCAGCGGGAGCGGCGCGGGGAAGGGGGCGGTGTCCGCAGAGCAGGTGAGGAGTGGCTAACGCGAAGCAGGGTACCCCTCTACCTCTTCTATTCTTCTATTGAAACCAGTAAGAGTAAATGTCATGTAAGAAGACCCTAGGACATTTTGGAGAGAAAGGTAATGATTATAGATTTTTTCCTAAAATTATTCCCCTCTTTCATCTCTTCTCTCACCTTGTTAGGTGATTGCTGGCTTCAACCGCCTTCGGCAGGAACAGCGAGGCCTGGCATCCAAAGCAGCTGAGTTGGAGATGGAGTTGAATGAGCACAGGTGAGAAAGTCAGGGAGAGGCAAACAGTAGGATCCTCAGGTCCTGCCTTGTTCTCCTATCCCAGCCTAGTGATCGATACACTGAAGGAGGTAGATGAAACTCGTAAGTGCTACCGCATGGTTGGAGGAGTGCTGGTGGAGCGAACTGTCAAAGAGGTGCTGCCCGCTTTGGAGAACAACAAGGAGCAGGTGAGCAAGAATCATTGAATAGGATCGGGTACTCCTTATATAATCCCTGTCACTTGTCCTCTAGATACAGAAGATCATTGAGACACTGACACAGCAGCTTCAGGCAAAGGGAAAAGAACTAAATGAATTCCGGGAAAAGCACAACATTCGTCTCATGGGAGAAGATGAGAAGCCAGCAGCCAAGGAAAACTCAGAAGGGGCTGGGGCTAAGGCCAGCTCAGCTGGAGTGTTGGTCTCCTAGGGACCAAGGCCTTTGCATTTTTTTCTACCCTGACTCCCACTTCTAATTTCTCTTTATTGTTATTATTATTATTTTCTCTGCTATTGTAATATTTTTTTGTTAATTAAATGTTTTGGTCAGAATCTTAGCTGTAGCCTGAAGTTTTCTCCCACTT